TTCTGGAGTTGTGGGACCACACAGCTAGTTTGCAATCCCTATAGCTTTAAGAGAAGGTATTTCTAGTTTTGGAGTAAGGAGTAAGGGAGGTGGCGCCTGCTCCGGGCTCCGCCACTCCCCGCCCGCGGGCCGGGGGTGGGGTGGCACTCGGTTTCCCGCGGCTGCCGGCCGCGCCCCGCGCCGCCGCCAGGGGTGCTGCGCTTCCCACCTGCCGCAGGACGCCTCGAGGGCCGGTGCGGTGCCCACTGGGCTGCCGCTCCTCCCGGCTCAGAGCTTTCCAGCCGCCGAGAACGTGCGAGGGACCCCGGCGTCGGGCAGGGGCCTGGGCCGCGAAGGGCGGGAGCGCCTCCGCACCTGCCTGAGCTCAGGCACCCCCGCCCGCCGGAGAAGCCGGGAGCCCTCGGAATGCCGGCTGCCTCCACCGAGGGCGCTGGCTCGGGGCTCCCAGCGGACCCGCCCGCCCTCAGCTGCCGGCGCGGCACCAGGCTCCGCGCTCCGAGCCCCGTACGCCTTTCTCTCCCCTGCACTCTCTGGCAAGGCCGGGCACGCCCACTGCCGCTGCTGGCCTCCGAGCCCGGGCGCCCGAGTTACACCCATTCTCCCCACCATCGTCGGCCAGAGCCGCGCTCCCAGCCCTTCTCCAGGTGCTGGCGGCTCCGACCGGAATACAAAGAGGCCTGCTCCTCCCTGGCCCTTGCTGCCGCCACACCCGTCCGTGCCCACTCTCCGCCGTCCTCCGCGAGGGCTGCACGCAGGGACCCCTCCTCTCAGCGCGCTCCTCCCCCTCCCCCAGTGTCGCTCAAATCCACCCAGCGTTCCGAAATCCCGGGAGTGGGGGCCTTCGACTGTCACCCTCAGGCCCCCTTGGCCGCTCCTCCCGGCCCTTGGGACCCGCCAGGGCAGTCCCCCAACCCCCGCCCGCCGCTCCTCTCGGTCCCGGCCCCTCCTCCGGGTCCCTCCTCCTCCCTCGCCCCTCCCGAGCCAGGGTGGGAGCGACGGCAGCTGGAAGAGAAGGGATGAGGTCATCCTCTCCCTCGGAGTCAGCTGGTGGAGGAGAGGAAGCGGGAGGAGGGAGCGCGCGCGAGGGGAGGAGAGGAATGTGCAGGTCCGAGGAGCGCCGCGGCGGCCGCTGCTGCTCCTGCTGCTGGCGGCGGCGGCGGCTCGGGCGGCAGCAGCGAAGCCGGGACGGCGAGGAGCGCGGGCGGCGGGCAGGGGCGCGCGCGGGGCGCCGCGAGCAGCTTGGCTCCGCGCAGGCAGCCAGGCGGCGCTCCTGCCGGCCCCAGGCGCGCCGCTAGCCCGGCCCAGCGCCCAGCCCGGCGGGCGGCGGGCGGCGGCGGACGGCAGGCGAGCCGACGCAGGAGCAGGAGGAGGGGGAGCCGCACCGCCTGGGAGGGAAGCCGGGGCGAGGCGAGGAGGTGGCGGGAGGAGGAGACAGCGGGGAAAGGTGTCAGATAAAGGAGGGCTCTCCTCCGGTGTGGAGGCATCATGGCCGCTAAATCAGACGGGAGGCTGAAAATGAAGAAAAGCAGCGACGTGGCGTTCACCCCGCTGCAGAACTCGGACCACTCGGGCTCGGTGCAGGGATTGGCTCCAGGCTTGCCGTCGGGGTCGGGAGCCGAGGACGAGGAGGCGGCCGGGGGCGGCTGCTGCCCGGACGGCGGCGGCTGCTCGCGCTGCTGCTGCTGCTGCGCCGGGAGTGGCGGCTCCGCGGGCTCGGGCGGCTCCGGCGGCGTCGCCGGCCCGGGCGGCGGCGGGGCGGGCTCGGCTGCGCTGTGCCTGCGCCTGGGCAGGGAGCAGCGGCGCTACTCACTGTGGGACTGCCTCTGGATCCTGGCCGCCGTGGCCGTGTACTTCGCGGACGTGGGCACAGACGTCTGGCTCGCCGTGGACTACTACCTGCGCGGCCAGCGCTGGTGGTTCGGGCTCACGCTCTTCTTCGTGGTGCTCGGCTCTCTGTCGGTGCAAGTGTTCAGCTTCCGCTGGTTTGTGCACGATTTCAGCACCGAGGACAGCGCCACGGCCGCTGCTGCCTCCAGCTGCCCGCAGCCTGGAGCCGATTGCAAGACGGTGGTCGGCGGTGGGTCTGCAGCCGGGGAAGGCGAGGCTCGTCCTTCCACGCCGCAAAGGCAAGCATCTAACGCCAGCAAGAGCAACATCGCCGCGGCCAACAGCGGCAGCAACAGCAGCGGGGCTACCCGGGCCAGTGGCAAGCACAGGTCTGCGTCCTGCTCCTTCTGCATCTGGCTCCTGCAGTCACTCATCCACATCTTGCAGCTCGGGCAAATCTGGAGGTACTGTAATGGGTGGGGGAAAAGGGAGGCTTTCTCTTTCTTATTCTCCATGTTTTCTTTCTAGATATTTCCACACAATATACTTAGGTATTCGAAGCCGACAGAGTGGGGAGAATGACAGATGGAGGTTTTACTGGAAAATGGTATATGAGTATGCGGATGTGAGTATGCTGCATTTGCTAGCCACCTTTCTGGAAAGTGCTCCACAGCTGGTCCTGCAGCTCTGCATTATCGTACAGACTCATAGCTTACAGGCCCTCCAAGGTAAGGGCTTGCAATTTGGTTTCTGAATTTGGCTGACACACTGTCTTCCTGTTTGCCTTTGTAGGTTTCACAGCGGCAGCTTCCCTCGTGTCCCTGGCCTGGGCCTTGGCCTCCTACCAGAAGGCCCTCCGGGACTCTCGAGATGACAAGAAGCCCATCAGCTACATGGCCGTCATCATCCAGTTCTGCTGGCACTTCTTCACCATCGCCGCCAGGGTCATCACGTTTGCCCTCTTTGCCTCGGTTTTCCAGCTGTACTTTGGGATCTTCATCGTCCTTCACTGGTGCATCATGACCTTCTGGATCGTCCACTGTGAGACAGAATTCTGTATCACCAAATGGGAAGAGATTGTGTTCGACATGGTGGTGGGGATTATCTATATCTTCAGTTGGTTCAATGTCAAGGAAGGCAGGACACGCTGCAGGCTATTCATTTACTATTTTGTGATCCTTTTGGAAAATACAGCCTTGAGTGCCCTCTGGTACCTCTACAAGGCTCCCCAGATTGCAGACGCATTTGCCATTCCAGCGCTGTGTGTGGTGTTCAGCAGCTTTTTAACTGGCGTTGTTTTTATGCTGATGTATTATGCCTTCTTTCATCCCAATGGACCCAGATTCGGGCAGTCACCAAGTTGTGCTTGTGAGGACCCAGCCGCTGCCTTCACTTTGCCCCCAGACGTGGCCACAAGCACCCTACGGTCCATCTCCAACAACCGCAGTGTTGTCAGCGACCGCGATCAGAAATTCGCAGAGCGGGATGGGTGTGTACCTGTCTTTCAAGTGAGGCCCACTGCCCCATCCACCCCATCATCTCGCCCACCACGGATTGAAGAATCAGTCATTAAAATTGACTTGTTCAGGAATAGGTACCCAGCATGGGAGAGACATGTTTTGGACCGAAGCCTCCGAAAGGCTATTTTAGCTTTTGAATGTTCCCCATCTCCTCCAAGGCTGCAGTACAAAGATGATGCCCTTATTCAGGAGCGGTTGGAGTACGAAACCACTTTATAAAGCAAAAGGAGTTGCAGGACCCACAACATCCAGATGAAGGGGTGACAGCAGGGCTGTGGCCATAATGACACTTCATCCTAGAGCAGGGCAGTGAGCCGTGAAGTTCCTAGTGGGACCGTCATCACCATTATCATTTGATCCTGTCGGCTGGGGGCGGCTGGTCTCCTTCCAAAGCAGCTGCACCCGAGAGTCTCTGACTCCACCTGAAAGAATGACGCTGGCTTAATAGGACTCTCCATTGCTACCAAACTCCTCCTGCACGGTCTTGGGTGCACCCACCAGAGGGTACTACTATTATGGAAAAATTTTGCCTCCAATCATTAGGGTGTCTTGATGGCGTTAACTGATCTTTCCATAAAAATAGATTCAGTCATACACACATACACACACTAACACACATAAGTTACACCAGTCCTCTGTCAAAAAAGCTTAGGTGACTTTTCTTGATGCAAAGCTCTGATTCCCACAGGAATATAAAAACAAAGAAAGAGGGAAACATCCCTCGAGAAAAAAAATAGTATTGCTTAGAAAAGAAACCATTTTCTCATTTGGAAATCCATACCATGTGTGAAAATCCTATCCAACGGACAGCAAACCCAAATGTTGTCTACACATGTGTTAGCATTGATGGAGTGGTTCATTTTCTACACATTTCAGGATTTGTTTTATATTTTAAATTTTCAGTTGCGAACATCCTTTTTGACAGAAATCCTATGCAGCCCATGTACGGCTTTCAACAAGACCAAGGAGCTCAATAACTTCATGATGTAAATTAAATAGTAATCATGATTCAGTATTCAATTGCAAAAATGTAACAGGTACACAAAGAGGAAGTGGGGAAAAAGGCAAAATGAGAGTCTGATTCCCAGGCATGTGCAGCGCCCATTGGGACATAACGGCAGTGCGGCGCGAGCCAGAGGAATGGGCTGGAACCGGATCTGTTTCCAGACGCAGAATGAGTGGCTCTGTGTGACCATAGGCAGATGCTGACTCTGGAAGACTCCGTGCCACTCCTTTCTAGTGCCAAACACCATCCAACCACAGGACTGACGTGGAAGCCCCAAACAACTGAGAATGAGTGGCATGAGCCCCCTAAAAGCAGGCGAGAGAACGAGCAATCAAGTTCTCCACTGTGTACAGACTTTTCCTCCCCCCAATCCAAGGTCAAAGTGATGTGTCTTTTAGAGGCTTTGGGACACTTTTTAGTAAGTATGAGCAGACAAATGCAATGAATATGCTATGAAAAAACCCTTCTGAACTGAGAGAGGGCTTATCACTATATCCAGCTAAGATTTGTATTTGAATCATCTGTAAAGTCGCACTCTTACAACAAGCTTCTGGGTTTTAAATACCTCCGTACAGCAAGTAAACGTTCCCCGCTTTCTGTTCTCAGTGTCCTCGGTCATGGTGCTTTTCGTTGCATTAAAAGTGCCGGTCAAACTTTGATAGTATTTTTTTATAGTTGGTGCAGAGTGGAATAACTCATGGATTATTTCAATATTTTTGTAATAAAAAATATAGGGTATACACATAGGCATCATCACATTTTTTATAGACCTGGAATCGTTTAAAATACTTTAAGCATCATAATTACTTGGGATGTCAGAAACTGGTCCACAAATTCCATCAGCCTGCCTCAGCAGATTGAAAACATTTGTCTCTTGCAAGATCACCCTACTTTGCAAGTTGGTGCCCCCAGGAACCTGGCCAGGGGTGCTATCAGAATATCAGGTGAAGAGAGAATCAGCTTAAATAGAAAGGGCTTGTCAAGACTGGCCAATGTTTCCCAGGAAATCAAAGATGTAAATGATTACTTTCATCCATCCATTATAACAAACCTGACCACAGTGGAAGCTGTCTTAAACTTCCTTCCCTGGTTTTATATTAACCCAACTGATAGATTAAGTATTAGTCAAACCACTAAAAAAGAAAAAGAAAAAAGTTTAACTTAATTATTCGGTTATTTGGATCTAATTCACACAAAGTAGTCCAGTTCTCTAGCCACCACCTGTAATGGGTGTGTCATCCAGAGACTGTGTCCCCACGATGACATCCACAGGAAGTAACAGAGGGCTCAACCTAGGACTTCTTTTGGTACAAAGCCCCAAATCAATTTTTTTAAAAAATAGACAATTTTTATAAGTAGACATACTTCCTAGTACTCCATGATTTGATCCTCCAAGCAAGATTTCCACTAAAAAATACTAATCTTTTGTTGGGATGTGGAAAGATTACCTAGTCACCAGTAAAGGCCCAGGAAAAGGCTCTTCTTGTCAGCACATGGTGAAAACATTCCATCCCCACTGGAGAAGGAAAAAACGATTTTGGCAAATTCTTCACTTTTGTGCAGAACCTTGAGTTATTAGCTTCATTGTTTCCAAGACAACTTTTAACTGATGATCTTTGGAAATTGAGTTTCTCAGTTGAACTGTACCTTTGATTCTATGAGTAAATCACAGATTACAGTCTAATAGAGTCAATCAATCAACACAAACCCAACAGGCCCCATCATGCTTCAATCATGTAAGTTCTAAGTTATTTCTCAACTTGATCCCTCATTCAACATGTTAAGAGTCAGAATGAATACTATGTCAATGAAAAATGATGTACTGTGCTTTGACTTGGAGGTGAGATTGGCAGTCAGGAGAATGTAAGGAGGTTGAATTTTTCAGTGATTTCCCAAATACTGTAAATACTCTGTTATCCGACATATTTGGAGATTATGATGTTTTAATTAGGCATGAATTCTTGTTAAGGAAAGAACATATCCATGATGTGATGAATTACAACCTTTCAAAAGATTACAAGAGCAAAACAAGAGATAAATCATGATTTAGCCTTGCTTCCATGATTCAGGAAGCACTACACTGCCATCAGACTGTTGTGGTAATAACAACTTTTACTTGTTTTCTAGATGCACAGATAACAGAGAGTTTAAAGTATTCAGATTTAAAGAGACATCATCAGTGTACAAAGAAACAAAGTTTCATTTTTGTATTTATATTTTAATTCTAACATTTCCTTTTCAATCTGCCATTAAACCCTCCGCAGACAGTAACTGGAGAATCCCAAAGGAAAAAATTGGAAATGCTGGGTTCCTTATCTGCAGGCTCCTTTCTGTGTCTGAGTCCACTTTGATTCCATTTAAGAGGGAGATCTGCTCTTACTCACTTTTTGCATAGGATCAGGAAATTTTCTAAAGGAACAACATTGTAATTTGTTTTACTTTTAAACTTGCATTTCTAAATATGAAACCATGTTTAATGAATATATATAATGTGTGTGTGTGTATCTTAACCATAGTGACACTTTAAGTGTTTGTGTGAAAGAAAAGGAAATAATTTTTCCATGTAAGTCAAAGTTTAGTCTCCCAAAATGACTATGTCCTTTAAATCCTCTTTGCTTATTTACTTAACTACATACTGTCTAGTTCAATAGCACTGACTTTGCAGACACTTAGTTACTACTCATTTGTGATAAACGCTGTTAACCCAACAAATATAATAAATTCTCTTACTGACATGGCAAGAATATATAATTCAAGTATTAGCAAAAGATAATCTGAGGATAAAAGTAAAATGAAGTATTTTATGGTTAATTTCTAAATGCCCAATTTATTTTGCTCTATGAGTAAAGGAAGTGATTGCACAGAACAATTAAAAGTGAATGAGAATAGTTGAAAACTCAATGGCTGTTTTTTAAAAATGATATGTGCCTTTTAAGTGTGTTTGTGTACATACATATATGTATATATACGTACCTATATATGTATGTACACACACACACACACACACTTTCCAACTAAAGTAACAGAGATGAAAAGGATAAAGTATATACTGCTTTTGAATGTATATAAAGTGGTATGTTATGCATATAAATTGTACATAAACTTTTTAGAAAAGAAGCATTTTCCTGCTCCTTTTTCAAAACCAACCCAAGCTTACAGTCCATCTATAAGACCAACACACTTACGAACTTCAGTTGGAAATACCTAAATATAATTCAGCACTTCTTAGCTCGAATGAGTTTTATCACTTCTTAAGGATCTCATCTTTTAAACAGCTGAATAAAATAGTTCTGTGTCACTTCAAAGTTTCTTTCTCTGAACAGATTGAATTGAGCAAAGAGAACCTCTTCTGTCCTTACCAGGATTGTGTAAGGTTACACATTTGCTTTTAAATATACCAAATGCCGTTGATTGGAAACAAGTTCTGACACAATGTTTAGACAAGAATCCAGAGATTTTTTCTAATGAACCATTTTCTAGACTAAATATATGCTCCCTTGCATTTTCCACATATCTTTGCCATTAGCCATTGCTGTTTCTATATAAAGCTTGGATGAGATGCCTGCATTTTTATGTGCTAAGGAGAATTCCTTAAAGCCTTTTTAAAAATAGCTCATACTGTCATTCAGATTATAGCTCAGAGGATGGTTGAAGCGCATGGTGAAAACACAGGAGGACTGGGGTGGTCATTCCTATAATTTCAGTGACAGATGCAGATCAACGTTCCTTTGTCTCGGCAATCCAATGTCATTTTTGAAAACAATCAAAAAGATCGCTTGTGTCAGCTTCTGACTCATAACACTCCTCCCACCTGATGCTCCAGTGTTTCAAAATGGCCAAGGATGGGCGATTCCGCTCTATCCCCCATTTCTGAGACTCTTGTCTGGACCTGTAACAGGCCGTGAAATGCCCTGAGCATTCGAGTGGCATCCCTTCTCCTCACATAGGCACCTGGGTGGCAGCATCAGACCACTGAAGTTGTTGTGTTGACATATGTCTTATCTAGTTGCTGTCCTAAAAATGGGCATGTGGCAAGACTCTCAATCTACAGCCTCGACAGTATCATTACTCATTCTAAAGTAAAACTGCAGAATATGGGTGGAATTGTATAAAAACATAATGAGCCATTTAATTTTGCTAATTGAAGCAATTAGTCTAACATGCAAGCAGCCTGCTCTCACAGCAGAGAGCCACATGGAAGAAGTGCCAAATAGCCATTTGCATTTATATATATATATTGCAGGCAGTGACCTGGCCCCCAAATGTAAAGCTTTTGTCAACCTTGAGGCCTATATTCTGCTAAACAAGAGATGACTTAATGTCCTTGAAATATTTTCGTAATATACTGACAGCCTAATGTCAGAAACGAGCTGCCTAAATCAAGTTTTGCTTTTGGTTATTTCACTTCCCCATAGACTTTCTTATGGTTCCATCTCCCACATTGAGAGTAGCTCACCACGATGGATGGTTTACTGCGCACCTAGTGCTGGACTAAGAGCTGTATCTATGTGGTTTCATTTAGTCCTCACTGCCATCTGTGAGTTAAGCATCATTTACAGATGACAAAATCTGTAAATGGCTTAGAGATGTCAAGCAATTTGCCCAAAGGTCCCACAGCTAGGAAACAGTGGGGCTGAGGGTTGAGCACAGCTTTCAACAACTGCGACTTCTGGGAGCCCAGTGACTCTTCCCACAAAATCTAGTCCTGATTTGGCAAGTCTTCAGAAGAAACAGAATCATGGTCTGATGATCAAATTTTTCCAAGAAAATTTTATTTAAAAGTCAAAGATGTCCTTCAAAATGAACAGTTAAAAATGTAAAAGTCGATGTAAAATGGAAGTCTCTATCACCTGTAACTAAATTTTACCTTAACTCTAACTCATAGTAGGCAGATAAATGCTATTCTTCCATTCCAGGCAACTGTCCCCCTCCTATGGCTCCACTATGTATTCAATTAAGTGATAAATATAAATTAACCTGATGCCATGTCTCTTGTATTTTATATGTGTATGCTGTTTTCATCCAATTAAGCAGACTGAAAAAAAACTAAACCCCATTACTTACTTTGGCATTTTGACAAGATAGAGAGAGAGGAAAAGAAAGAGGGAGGGAGAGAGGGAGGGAAGGAAGAAGGAAGGAAGGAAGGAAGGAAGGAAGGAAGGAAGGAAGGAAGGAAGGAAGGAAGGAAGGAAGGAGATTTAACAAGTCTTTGAAGTGATATTTTCAAATTATAAGGTAATTCTGTTTCACTGCCATAATTTTTCCCTAAATTTTATTTAATATCTTGCAGGTCACAAACTTTAATATTTAAGAGGATTATTAAACCACTAGCTTGAACAATCATATAAGTCTAGGAACCTTATTTTAGTGTTAGATGCCAATAATACTGCAAGTGTCAACCAAATATTTGTTGAATTGAATTATAAAATAATTGATGTGTTCTTTCCCTTCTCACTTTAGATATAGCATGTCTGAAGGTCTGCAAGATGACAGAGTTGTAACCCATTCAATGATATTGTTGCCTAGTAAGCTGTGTGTGTGTTGTTTGAACTGATACTAAAAAGGTAGCTGATAATAAACCAAAAATTTTCTCAACCCTGGTGTTTATTTTTAAAAAATCTTCAATGATCAATATGAATGTAGTGTATTAAAATACAAGTAACTATCTTCCTACTTTGATTTAAGAGATCTTTATGAATTTATATAAAATTAGAAGTCACTGATTTTTATAGGAAATAGCATGTAAAATAAATCTAAGTATTGCTTTATCACTTTATTTTATAGATGAGACAACTGAGATCCAAAAAGAACAGGTAATTTTTGTGATCAGGATTACACAATACACTTTTTTTTTTCCCTGAGTCATTTATTCAACAAGTTTGACCTCTACAACTCATTTGGCTAGGCAATGCACAGTCAAGCACAAAAGGAAAGTTGCACTGGAATAGCTCATAGTCTGGCTATTAGCAGCACAATCATAGTTTTCTGACGCCAGCTCTTACTCTTTTCTACTCTACCACACTGTTTCTTCTCTTCTCAATATCTATATTTAATTCCATATTGAAGCAAGAAAGAAACACAGCTTTTCTAAGACTATGCAGTCATGTGTCACTTAAGGATGGGGATATGTTCTGAGATATGCATCGTCAGGCAATTTTGTCATTGTGTGATGGAGTGTGCTTACACAAGCTTAGATGGTAGAGCCTACCATGCTCCTAGGCTATATGGTAGAGCCTATTGTCCCTAGGCTACAAACCTGTACAGCATGCTACTGTACCGAATACTGTAGGCAACTGTAACACCATGGTAAGTACTTGTGTATTTAAATATAGAAAAGTTAACAGTAAAAAATATAGTATTATTGTCTTATGGGATCGCTGTCATATGTGCAGTCTATTATTGACCAAAATGCCATTGTGTGGCATGTGAGCCTTACAATATACAATTAACATATGAAATAATGATGATGAACATAAAGTAACAATACAAATACAAAAAAAAAACTAGATGACTGCTTATAAAGAGAAAAGTAATTTTATAATTTGTTTATATGACTCTCCAACACTAGATATTTTTAAATTGATATCACAACACACAAAAAAATTGAAATACTCTCTTGGTGCATAGTATTTGATTGAAAACAATCATTTTTGGATAAACTTTGAAGCGATTCTTGAGAACTTATTTCAAGAAAAGGCATGAAATTAGGGAGACTCCAAAGTGAAGAGTTTTCCAATAGGTGACTTCTCTGATTTTTCAAGAAAGCATTCTTCACTAACTGTATTTCTCCAGCATACTGGTTATTTAGGAATAACAAATTTCTGGACATAAACATGAGCTGTTTCTCTAAAGCCTTTCCTCCAATGCCCAGAAGAGCAGCACTGTGCTGCGTGACAATTTCAGGAGTCAGGAGTCAGGAGTCAGGACAGTCAGCCCCAGCTTCCTGGGGAAACCCACACTGGCTTTGGACCCGATTGCATTCTCTCCTGAGTGATTGGCTTCCCACATATATAAGCAGCAGATTGTTAAAGATCACTATTAACTTGTATAACTAATTTTCCTTATGTGAAATAATTCTGGTCAGGGAATATATAAACCCATTGGCCCTCTAAGGAGTAGAAGAAAAGAGAGAAGAAAGTATATTAACTTTTATGAGTACAGAATAATTCAAGTTCCTTAGCGAGTCACATTATGCATTAATAAAAGAGTTGACCTAATAAATGTTACAAGGTACCATGATCTCTAGGTTCATGCCACCATTACCACATTCCTTACTACAATTATTGCTATTTTAGTCATTGGACCAGACAAAATGAAGCATATAATTACTGATATAATATTTGCTAAGCAAAAATCTTGTTTAACGAAAAAAATCAATACCAAAACTAATTAATCAAAATATTAAGCAAATATTACCAGCACAGTACTGACACAAAATTTTCTCTTGTGCTAGTAATTGAAGTATGTCATCTACCCTGTTATTAGAATTTCAGAAAATAGGCCGGGCGCAGTGGCTCACGCCTGTAATCCCAACACTTTGGGAGGCTGAGGCGGGCGGATCACAAGGTCAGGAGATCGAGACCATCCTGGCTAACACAGTGAAACCCCCATCTCTACTAAAACTACAAAAAAATTAGCCAGGCATGGTGGCGGGCGCCTGTGGTCCCAGCTACTCGGGAGGCTGAGGCAGGAGAATGGCATGAACCCAGGAGGCAGAGCTTGCAGTGAGCCAAGATCGTGCCACTGCACTCCAGCCTGGGTGACAGAGCAAGACTCCGTCTCAAAAAAAAAAAAAAAAAAAAAAAAGAATTTCAGAAAATATAAAGTTTTATGTTTTTATTATATTTCCATCTACCAAATTGTTGACCTTCTCCTCCTCTCCATTGCTTAATTTATATTAAAACAGATTTAATCAAATTATTACTTAAGTACTACAAATGTTATCAGATGGAGATGTGGTTAAGCTAATTTAATTTACCTATTCTAGTGGCATTCTGGTATGGAGCTGTATCAAATCAACACTTTTAATTATTTCACATTAATTCATCAAGAAGTTCCAAAACACTACTAAATGTGTTGAAAATATAGTTTGAGTTTCTATGATTGTAATCAAAATTCCTATTTTGATCGCACACCAGTAGAACGCATCTTAACACCAGCATTGCCATTGTGAGTCTAGAAAATGAGCACTTTGTGTGTTGAGCGCTGTTGCATTCACTTAGCAATTAACCTTTGACCTGTGGTTTTCTGCTGAGCCCCTTGTGATTTTTTTTATTCTATTCAAATTGGGAGCAATAACACACCTTAACATAACCAAAAAAAGGAGACCTGTCAGCTAGTGAAAGAATTGTCATTTTATATCATTCTTTCAAAAAATTAAAATATTCAACTTCCCTTATTAACCTTTCTAATGCATTGTACATAAAAGAGGAAATGGATTTCTGAAATATATTTTGAAAGCCTGGGGTGAAACATTTTCCACGGTCTGAATCGGAAGCTTGGGGCTCTGTGGAAAGATGTAAATCCCTCCTGCTGTAAGAGGAGGGAAGGCAGCAGTGAGCTGTCACTCAGAAATACAGTCACCACTGTCACAAAGCTGCCTATTGCTGATGCTATCGATTCCCTTCTTTTTCTACAGAAACATCTTGGAGCTTGTCAAGCTTTACTGGAGGTGATTTGCAGTTAATTAATTCAACAGACACTTTAATCTTGCAAATTCTTGACTTGTAATATTGTAACCAAGCTCCTGCAAGGGAACATTAATCAGTTAGTGAAAAAGGAGCACTTCCGTTCAGCCGTAGTACCATGACGTGCACAGGCCTGAAGAGAAATACCTCTGTGAAGTGGAGCGCTAGTGAATTCCTGCTACCTGCTTCTTATGGCTCACGCTATGAATATTCACCTGCTTCATTTGTTTTTTCCAGTAAACGCTGTTTTGAAAAAAAAGAAAAATATTCCCGGGGGCTTGCATAGCTCAGAGAACGGAGTACTGGGTCGTGGAGACTTGCTTTAAATGGATTCAAATCCACATGTTTGGAAATGAAAATAATGCACTGTCATCTGTTGAATAATTGATCTGTCTGAGTACAGTTGCTGCTTTTATTTCATTTCTTGAGACTACCATTGTCAGCATTGTAATAACCAATTTATAAAAATTGAGTTTTTATTCAGTTTCAGAGGTAAAATCTGCATGGGTGCAGCTACTGAATAATTTGATTCCTGCCTTCTTAGGTGGTGACATTAGCAGTTCCAAACCGAGATCCATTTCTATGTGGAATTGGCTATCCTGTTGCTTCTCAGGCCCTGCAAAACCTTGGTTACGAGCTCAAAGATCACGAATCTGATATTCTTTTTTTTTTTTTTTTTTTTTTTTTTTTGAGACAGAGTCTCGCTCTGTCGCAGGGGCTGGAGTGCAGTGGCACAATCTCGGCTCACTGCAAGCTCTGCCTCCCAGGTTCACACCATCCTTCTGCCTCAGCCTTCTGAGTAGGTGGGACTACAGGCGCCTGTCACCACGCCCGGCTAATTTTTTTGTATTTTTTAGTAGAGATGGGGTTTCACCGTGTTAGCCAGAATGGTCTCGATCTCCTGACCTCGTGATCTGCCCTCCTTGGCCTCCCAAAGTGCTGGGATTACAGGCGTGAGCCACCACACCCGGCCCCGATATTCTTAATGACTAAATTTTCACATAGAGGTAAACAGATCATCTCTTAATTTAATACATGGTTCTTTCTCCCTTGCTTCTGGGTTTTGTTTTTTTTTTTTCAAAGAAAGATTTGAGCTACGAGATAAGAATGAAGTTACCAGAAGTTATCAGGTCATAGTTTCAGAGTATGCAAGAGAGTCGGGCCTTCATATGTTCTTGTAAAGTTTTCTGTCTAATCTTTTGGTATAACAATTTTAGGAGTTCACCCTAGATGAAAGAGTGGAAGTCATCAGATTTGTCAATAAGCAGTCTAGAGGAAAAATGAGAAGAGGAAGAAGCAGGGATTCTTTTTCTTGTGTTTTGAAGATGTTTCTCCTCCCAAAGCTATCACCTTGGTAGTTATCACCAAGATGTATAATAGCAAGCACTACTGAATGATCTTCCCAGTTATCAGCACTAGCATCACGGCGAGTCAGTTTTCAGAACTAGCTCTTGGCGCAAGCCCTGAAATAAAATGGGGACAAAAAGTGGTCTACCACCATGTGACTTATTTTCTTTTTTTTTTTAATTTTATTATTATTATACTTTAAGTTTTAGGGTACATGTGCACAACGTGCAGGTTTGTTACATATGTATACATGTGCCATGTTGGTGTGCTGTACCTATTAACTCGTCATTTAGCATCAGGTATATCTCCTAATGCTATCCCTCCCCCCTCCCCCCACCCCACAACACTCCCCGGTGTGTGATGTTCCCCTTCCTGTGCACGTGACTTATTTTCAATTGCCCAGCAATGAAAACTAACAAGTTAAAGAAAATGTTCATTTTCTGAACCCCAGAGCCCACATAGGTACAAAGATACTCTGTAATGTACAATGAGGTGGCCAATCGTGGGAATATAGGAGCAATAAATAGTCCTCTTAAGCAAGGTTCATGGGTAAGAGTTACTCTAGCAGGATTGGGTGTTGGGTCAGAGGGTATCTATTAATGTAGAGGCCCAAGTATGGTGATGAAGAGAAAACCTGTCAGTGGCTCATCCATAGTATTTGCCTTTTCACAGAGCAGAGAAGTTCAAAATAGTCACAGCCAGTCCATAACTATAACAACAGACATGTCCACTTTGGAAAGGCTAGGGCCTGACGAAAGTGGGAAAACAGAGATGTCAGTGGTGTCATGTCTAAGAGTGACTCTGTCATTAGGGGAACCCACCCCCTGTGATAGTTCTCCTTGACCACTGGTCCCTATGGGCTCTGCAGGAGAGCTTCTCGTGGGTTCTAAGATAAGGTATTCCAAGGTATTGTAAGTTACCCTTGTTTGTAGAACATGAACCACTTAACCATCCCTCCTTTTAACAGCAATGAGATTCAGGGTTACCATGGCCTTACTCATCTTCCCATTGTAAATATATCACAATGTCACAAGAGCCTCTGTGTCCAAACACACTAAACTGGGTTTACAAGCATTAGAATCTTTCACTCATATTGTGAATCTCAATTCTGCCAGTCACCTAGTCTGTGTATCTGTTCCCAAACTGGAAAAAATAATTCTTGAGAGAATAATTTTCAGAATAATGGAGGTGGAAAGAAATGAACAGTTAAGCAATTTTTCAACATAGACAAAACCACTGGACCATTGATAGCCCTCAAGCTCTGATTCTTCCTCCTGACTAAGTTTCTTTTCTTTGGGGGGCTTTCAACATCTGAATTTTCCAGATGATTGCGGAACCATCGTCACTAAACCAAAGTAGACAAGGAGTTATTAAAAAATAAAGACTGTCCACATGACTGCAAATATCCTGATGAAAAGTGGCCAAGTAGATCACTCAAGTGGTAAATTTGGTCTTCATGATATCAAACATACGGATATTTGGAAAAGTCGAGATGTTTGAATCATACAGTTTTCCGTCTGGGTGTCTGGTGTTTCTGGATAGACAGACTGCTCCGGTGTTGTAAGTAATGGAATTGAACTTTCTTGCGCCGTAAGCAATTGCTGGTCATATTCTGCTGCTAAAAGTCTCTTTGTTGTGCCAAGAGAAATAATGCAGAACAAATGTTATTTAATTTTTATTTACTTTCAGCAAACACATGAATGAAAGAGGTCAGGTAGGCTGTCCTGGGCATTCTGGGCCTGGCTGCGGCACACCCTCCTTCACTTGGCCCCTGCCAGGCAAGAAACTTTCTATTCAGTCTTTGCTATCTTTCATAAATTGTATCATTGCTCTTCTGCTGTTCATATCATCTTAGTTATTCACAAAGTCTACTTGATAAAATGGCTCAAGGGAAATACAAGTTTCTTAAGTTTTTATTCTTCAAATAGAAGTTTTAATTTTAAGCATTCCTTATGATATTTTTTAAGCCTAAAAACCATTCAAATTGCTTGACAAAATTATTTCATGGTGAATTTTATAAGGTTGATAGAAGTAAAAGCTATTTTTCCCAAAACAAACAAAATACCATACATAGTTTTTTGGGTTTGGTTTGTTGATGTCATGCCAATTTCCAAGCACCAACTGGTTACCACAAACATGGGAATATTTAGTGATATCTTTGTAGTCATCGTTAAAATTCCTGGGAAAAAAAGAAAAAGTTTACGTCAAAGGAAAATTCACCTCCCACAAGGAAAGTCTGAGATGTTCATCCTGACATTTGCGTTCCTGATTATTTGTGGACATTTCTTCATTGTGACTGTAGGAAGCTGAGCTTGTTTCTCCTAATTTGACACTGGGTTGGTGAGCATTGTCTCAAATTTTGTGCTTGCCTCATTTATGGTCCTGAAGCTTAGCAGAAAAACAGACAAGCTATTCAGACCAGTTTTCTTTAAGAGCACTTATGTTGCAGAACATGATACAAATGATTCACCGTGAGCAGGCACACAGAGTACGGAAAGGTATTCAACTATGCAAAGATATTGAGGGGATTTCCAGAGAAAACTTAAATGTTTTGAAGATTTGTAGGTAGGGTTTTGATTGTGTCACATTCTACACTCAGTGCCAAGTTAGAATGTCTTTATGGGGAAGGCAATAAAGTTACTTGTTGGGTCCTTCCTTCCCTTACAAACAGAATGTTTTTATGAAATCAAATGGATCCTCCACTTTGTGTAGTAAGGACCCCCCAGGCCCCACAACATCATCACTGTGAGTCCTATCGCAGATGTGTGTACCAGCCCAATTCAGTTTTGCTTTTCTTTTTCCCTAAGATTTTTACTTCACCAAATCCCATTTCAAATCTTTTTACCTTCATGTTACCAACAGGATGTTTAGTTGAATCAGCAACAAAGACGTGACAACCTATTGTCCTCCACAAAAGCATGAGTCATTTTATTCAGTGATCTTTGGTAGTACGATAATCAATGGAATTTATGGTGTCGTAGAAAACCAAAAATCCATGTTGAATATAGTGACTGTCTTAAATATACTTAAATATGTTATTCTACAAAACAATATCCTTTTACACTATGGGATGGATTCCTTTCTGGATGCAGGGATGGGAGGGTCTATGGGTCAGTGACTGGGACAAAGGAACTGGGAATCTCTGCACAACTGAGCCCTAATCCCTGGTCCATCTCTCCAGCCTCAGAAACTCACCCTCAGCCTCATTTTCCCCATATGCAAAAGAGAGATATTTATTTACCTACCTCATAGGGGTGTTGTGGAGATTAGCTAGATTTGCTAAAGTGCTTGTAGGTTAGAAAGTGCTGTCATTCCTGAGAACTGGCATTAACAGAAGAGAGCTGTGTGCAGCACGGAGGAAGTGGAGTCTGAGGAATACAACAGCAACAACTCACCAAGCAGAGAATACAATGGTTCTTCATCACTATATAAAACTAACACTTTTCCTTCAAAGGTCTATGTATAATTTTCTTCAATGATTAGCTTTTTAATGAGACAACTCCTTTCATCCAGACATTCAGATGCTTTATATAAGTTGGCAATTTTCCTGTTAACCAAACTGAATTTTATTAAATGTTTATTAAAATGCACCCAGAAAACTTGTCTCCTCCTGATGCCTGAGGGGTTTGCATGCCTGATCCCAAGCTGCATTTTTTCAGAATGCGTGCATGATGCCCCAGTTCTGTACTCATGATCACCAGGTGGCGTTCTGAAATCCACTACTGGGGAAAGATTTTTAACAGATATTAGTGAGATTAGAGTTGGTGTCATTTCCATTGAGTATCCTCTTCACCCCTAAGATGACACATCTTTACAACACAATAAAAGAACGTAAAGCCTTATTTCCACCTGTAACTCCTGAATTGATTCATTTTCACGTTATAACTACATTTCAAATATTTCGGAGAAGTTTTTACACAGGGCTTCAGCTATATACTGATATACATATGCTTACATGTGCTTAGGTGGGAATTCTACTAAAGGATAAAGGACACAGTGTGAAAACAACATCAGAGAATATCCTGTACAACTTCCCCAAAAGTGACAAGTTTTCTTGTACTTAAAAATTTAATCCTGATAAGAACTAATGTGAAATAACATCATTTTGGTTTATAAATATTTGTAATTTTTGAGACATAGAGGCAATATCATGATATAGGAATACATTCATAAAACTAGACTAGCAAAGCAGATAATGTTTTCATGATATGGCTTCATGAGGCAAAGTTGTTGTACATCAATATTATCATTGTGCCCTTATTTAAGGATTATATTCCATTGTGAAAAAAATGTGCACACTCTTAAAAACACAAAATGGGTTTCAGAAAGTTTACCTTGAGAAGTGGGTTTGAAATCATCTTGTGCTTGGAGCTGACATAAGATACGCACTCAATATAATCTCTTCTGGATTCTAAAATCTAATTGGCAGTGATATTTCAAAGCCTTAACATTTCAAGGTGGTTAATTAATATCTAATGCATGGTATTAAACTTTCTGAAGCATGAATTTAACCTAGGCAATTATCTGATTCATTTTTTTTAAAGTTTGTGCTGCCAAACCAGACTGAAGTATTGTTTTTCTGGACTAATACTATGAGAATAGTAAGTGAGTCAAAAAATAATTGGGACTGTCCTTTTTCCCCTGCCCACTTCCTAGTATCAATACTCCCCCAACCAGAAATGCAGCAGAATATCCTTTTTGCTATAAAGGAAAATACTGTGTTTTTATTTGTTTTTGCAGAAGAAAACTGGTGTTGCCTATTTGGACTAGATGTAGGGGCCTGGAAGAAGGAAGTGGCAGATTCACAGGTGGGGTGACCAGGATGGGAGGAAAATAGTGGGGCGAGTATGTCATGGGGAGATTTTGCCACAAAGATACAAAACAGAATTGAAGTGTGTTAGAGCTGGACAACCCTTTGAAATGACAGAGTCTAGATTCTTCACCAAACAGATGAAAAGACAAGTAGAGACAACATGTACTTGAGATATAAGCTATACATCTCATCACTGGAAGAAAGGAGACTTCAGCCTCTTTTCAAGGCTTTCCAGACCACATGGAACTCTCCAGAGCCCTCCTTGAAAGTTTTTAGAAAAACTACCATTTTCAGCAAAGATTCATGTGATTATGCTGCTGAGGACCAGTCATTCTGTAAACATCACATATGTGATGCTTTGTAAATGTATTAATTGTGGTCAATTTTCATGGATATTTCCCATTAACATTGTATTCCATGAACAAGTGATAGAAAACATATGGAAATTCTCTTTTGATCAAAAGGAGTGTCTCCCAATTAGTTTACGTGTGTTAGTATTGCTGACATATTATTATCATCACAAAATTCCTTTTATATCTAGATGGTATCAAATAAGAAAAAAATGCATCATTTGGTCAATTGCTTATTGAAGATCCCAGCTGAAGCCTTTCTTTGGTAAAGAGCGCAGAAAGAGACCATAGCTATTCTTGGATGAGAACCTTGCCTCTACTAAATAGTTTCTGCTTTTCCTCTCTGTAGCCAGACAGCTCAATAGCCTAGGGAGAGTCGATGAAGGATATGCAAATTACATTTTTCCCATTCTCAGAACAAAGACAGCAACCAATGAGCCAGAGGTTTCTTCTCTCTTTGAAACCAAATAGCACGCTGAATTTAGGGCTATGACAAAAATGTTGTTAAAGCAAGAGCAAAATCATCCTTCCTATGGATTCTTTTCTCAGTGTTTACTTAATTCTTTTTGCAGTTTGGATTGGAGTTTCTAGTAATGATAATTAATGCCATTTTACATGATAGCTTCAATGCAGAAATGGTGTGAGCCTGAGTTACAAATGACATGACTAGGGATACAAACTTCGTCTGTACTAACATCCTACCAAGCAGATTGGAAACAAATACTACTACCACTAATATTCTGATGTAATTAATAACATCTAATAGAAAAATAGAAACATCGTGCTTAGCATGAAACCATTGCACAATATAAACCTGCTCCCAAATGGCAAGGATTTTTGCTACCAATATTTGTTCTTAATTCTCCAGTTATTTTAAGTAAATAAGTTTCACATCTAACTACCTCAGCTACTGTTGTTTTATTTAGAAACATGAAACCATGCACTTTGTAATCAATAAGTCTTTTGTTTAACATTTCAAAAGGATATTTGGTGCAAAGCAATTTTCAAAAATTTGTACATGATATACACCACCCAACCTCAGGAGGTTGTACTTAATTTTGTTTGTTTGTTTCTAAGGTTGGTTTTGGGTAAAATCCTCATTTCCACTCAACATCAAGATAAGCTGCTCTATATTTGCTTAATTTGCCTTAAACATTTTGTGCTCCTTTCCCTGTTCAATTTTTTTGTTTTGTTTTAAATCTATCTCTGAAAAAAAAATGGAACAGGTGGCAGGTGAACAGCAAATGGAAGAGAATGGACCAGTAATTTCTCAGTCCCCTGTTGTCAACTATCTGCATGACATTCTGATTGTGCAAAAATGCCATTCCTGTGCTTCCCCCTCCATTACAGAATAAGGTCCGAGAGACCCCACGAGTGTGCGTAGGGAACGGTGTAGACATTTCCCCCAGTATGAGCACAGTGCCTGGACCTGAATGATCATCTTGGCAGTTCTTGTGCTTTTACTTTGTAAACATTGTACAAATGTATTTGGAATTTTATTTGAAATGGAGACTTAAACTAGTTATTAAATTTGTTTCCTTCCTGTAAATATATATATTCAAATTCCATGTATCCAAACATCCCTTTAGCGTTCAGATTGTAAGTGTGTCTTTATTCGCGGGAGGCCACTGTCAGCAGGCAGTGACCCCCAGTGCCCTAGTTTGAAGCACAGTGTGTGGAGTATTTGATGTACTACAGTACCATAGTTATTTTGGTCTGTTAAGTAAGTTGCAATTTGTGATGAAATGAAGTGGAAAGTAGTACTTCATAATGAACAAATTTCCTTGGTTACATGGTTTTTCTTGTAAAACTTAAAGAAAAAAAAAGAAAACTTGAAATTTTATATATTTGGATTTTGTAGTTTTTTTTTTTTAT